GTGGGGGCAAACAAAAATAAATCCCTGGGACCAGAACAGCAGAGTGGTCCCCGATGCTTGGGCTGACCTTAACACACCTCTACGTGGCCGGGGCAAGGAGTGGGGGGGAGCTGAGGGAATCAGCAGGAGCGGTGACATCTTGAAGGACGAGGTATTGTTTCTGCACCATGTGGGTCCGGTTTGGAAATTTGAGCATCTAGAGGAGGAGGCTTGTTCTGTCCAAGGCAAAGCCAGACCTACCAATAAATGTTTCTGATTATGTCACAGAACTTGCCATCCTGGTCTGTCGCTAAGGAGTGATCAACTTTAAATCTGGAGTGTTTGTTGGTCTAGGGGTGGTAGTGGGTCTGGTGTTGAAACCTCTCTGCCTAATTTCGTGGTCATTTTACTGTCTGAGGTGCCAGAGTGGGCTTGGAAAGCAGGGGAGGGTGCAGCAAATTACAAATAAGCAAAATAAATCCTAAGAGGATTTATCGCCACAGAAGCAACTCGGACGCAACTCTTGGGCTCAAAAAGAATGCCCAGTACAGCCCGGGCTGGTGGGCCGGTCTTTTGCCCAAGGTTAGCTTTCAGCCCCTGGGCGGCGGCGTGGCGCCAGGAGCGGGCGGGGAGCAGCGACCCGACGCGGCTGGGTCTCCTAGTAGGGCGCGTCGGGTGTGGGGAGGGGGCGCGGCGTGAGACAGTGGGGGACACTGCGTGAGGAAAGCCCTGCGCTTCTCTCCGGGGCACCAGGACTTGCGCCCCCTCTTCGGGTCCAGGCCGCGCGCGGGACCCGACAGCCCGGCCGAGGGCTCCGCGACCCACTTGCGGCCAGAGCGCTGCTCACCTGGGCGCCGCCGAAGGTGCCGCTCAGACGCGAGGGCGCGGCCGCTGGCGGGCGGGGAGCGGGGAGGCGGGACCCGGCGCGACGGGGCTGCCCCGCCCCCCGATGATGCGGCGGCCGCCGACTCGCCCCCACGCTGTCACTCATTCCTCACCATGGTTGCAGCACAAAGCAACAAGCCCCAGAGGCCGCTTCCTCCCTGAGGAGCGGCTCCGGCGGCCGGAGAAGGCGCAGGAGGAGGAAGAGGCGGAGGAAGAGGAGGGGAATCGCCGCTTCCCAAACACTCTCTCCGAGGGGGCTGTGCGCGGCTCTCGGCTTTCGGCCCTCGGACGCCCGCGCCGGGAGTCCGAACCCGGGCTGTCCGCGGCCCCCTCTTCCCCCTCCTCCGCCCCGCGCAGACGAGGAACAAAGTTGCCGAGAGCGACTGGGCCGGAGGGCTGCAGCCCGGGCCGGGTGCTCTGGCCGCGGCGGCGCCGGCGCCGGGGCAGCTCCGCTCCGGGCGCGCTGATGGGGGGAGGCGGCGGCGGCGGAGCCCACAGCGGCGGCCCGAGCAGCAGAGGCGGCGGCGGCGGCGGCTGGGCGGCCCGAGGGGATGCAGCAGCAGTCGGGAGGGACGGCCGAGCCCAGTAGACAGAGACCAGGAGCGGCGGCCGAGGCGATCGGGCTTCGCAGCGCCCGGACCTGAGCCAGACCCACCTGGTCCGTCCTCCCGACCGGCGGCCGAGGCGCCCGAGGACTGGGGACGCGGAAGATCCAAGTGATTCTCGGAGACCCCTGGGCGGCGGCTGCGCAAGCCCCTGAGAGGAGGGGGCGACCCTCAGCGCCGTGGGGGAGGAGGCTCCGCCTGCCCACAGCCCTCCCCACTGCCACTCGTACCTCCCTAAAAATAACTCGGGCCCGCTGGGGCCAGGAGGAGCCGCCACTGTCCCCCGAGTGGAGCCGGGGAGGCGTGTCGAGCCAGGGCCGGAGGAAGCCGGCGGAGCGGCGAGGAAGAGGAGGAGGAGGAGGAAGGGGAGTTCCGCCTGCGGGCCGCATCGCACGGCAGCCTAGGGGCGCCGCGACCCTCCCGGCTGCGTCCAGCCCCTCGCGCCTGTACCGCGCTCTCGGCCGCCGGGCCCAGCCGAGCCGCCCCCCCGCGGGCCCCGCGCCGCCGCCGCCGCGGTTTGGCTGATTAGTCGCGGGCGGGCGGGCGGGCGCAGCGCGCAGGGCGGAGGCAGCAGCGGCGCTGGGCCGGGAGGAGGCCGGCCAGGGTGCGGAGCGGCCCCGGCCCGCTCCCAGAGGGGAGATGGCGTCCTACGTAGATAACAGCTTCCGCCAGGCGGTGATGAAGAATCCCCCCGAAAGGACCCCCCAGGTGAGAACGCGGCGGCCGCCTGCCCTTGGCCGTCTAATAATTTCTATTCTTTTCTTTGAAACAGGATCTGGAAATAGTATATTCCTATTTACATGGTATGGAAGCCTTATCAAACTTGAGGGAGCATCAACTTAGGTATGTCATTTTAATATTCAGTTAATCATAGAATGTTGAACTCATGTTTTTATCTCTTTTACAGGTTAATGTGTGAAACTGTGAGATATGAGAGACACGAAGCAAATGAAGTTTTATACTAGTAGGTGTTTCCTTTTTGTTTGTACAATGTATAACAATCTGATTCTGTTACCTTTTCTTTTCAGCCCTGATGATATTGGGACCTGCTGGTATATCCTTCTTTCTGGTTCCGTGTTCATCAAGGAATCCATGTTTCTTCCAAGAAGCAGGTATTGTATAGACATTCTGTAATAGATTATCCTCCTCATTGATTTTTTTTTTCTTTCTTTCTAGTTTTGGCAAGCGTTCTGCAGGAAGTTTTAGGCGTGGCTGTGAATGCATTGTTTTAGAGCCTTCTGAAATGATTGTGGTAAGAGTATTTCTGTGAGGACTATTTTTCCCGAGAAATGAAATTTTGGGGGGTTTTATTTCAGGTGGACTATATGGATGAAAATGAAGAATATTTTCAGCGGCAAGCTTCCCATAGACAGTCTCGAAGGAGATTTAGAAAAATCAACCAGAAAGGTGAAAGACAAACAATTATTGACACTGTGGATCCTTATCCCATGGGCAAACCTCCTTTGCCTAGAGGCTATCACACGGTAAGTTATACAAGTATAATATTTTTATTTATCTTTATGGCACTCATTTCATTTTGGCTCAAAGGAATGCACTAAATCTCAGGTATTGTAATTTGTGTGTGGTCTTCTGACACTTGTAATCCTAGTTTTTCCTGCTCCTTCCATAGCTTCCTGCAGATTTCACAAAACTGCATCTTACTGACAGTCTCCACCCACAGGTGACCCACGTTTCTTCTAGCCATTCAGGATGTAGTATCACTAGTGATTCTGGGAGCAGCAGTCTTTCTGATATCTACCAGGTAAGAGGATGTTTTCCTTGTCATTTGCTTCAATAGTTTTTAATTTTTGTGTGTGTGTCTTAAGGCCACAGAAAGCGAGGCTGGTGATATGGACCTGAGTGGGTTGCCAGAAACAGCAGTGGATTCCGAAGACGACGACGATGAAGAAGACATTGAGAGAGCATCAGATCCTCTGATGAGCAGGGACATTGTGAGAGACTGCCTAGAGAAGGACCCAATTGACCGGACAGATGATGACATTGGTAAGCTTGAACAGGAAAATGAATCTACGAGCAGTTTTTACAAAGTATGTCTTTTGCTTTTCAGAACAACTCTTGGAATTTATGCACCAGTTGCCTGCTTTTGCCAATATGACAATGTCAGTGAGGCGAGAACTCTGTGCTGTGATGGTGTTCGCAGTGGTGGAAAGAGCAGGGACCATAGTGTTAAATGATGGTGAAGAGGTGAGTAACTATTCCTACCACTTAAAAAGTTTCTTTCTGCTTTGTCTTTATTTTTTTGGATTAGCTGGACTCCTGGTCAGTGATTCTCAATGGATCTGTGGAAGTGACTTATCCAGATGGAAAAGCAGAAATACTGTGCATGGGAAATAGTTTTGGTGTCTCTCCTACCATGGACAAAGAATACATGAAAGGAGTGATGAGAACAAAGGTGGATGACTGCCAGGTATAAAATATATCATTAAAAATATATATTTTATCATTAACATGTGACTTATGTTTTATTCCAGTTTGTCTGCATAGCCCAGCAAGATTACTGCCGTATTCTCAATCAAGTAGAAAAGAACATGCAAAAAGTTGAAGAGGAAGGAGAGATTGTTATGGTGAAAGAACACCGAGAACTTGATCGAACTGGAACAAGAAAGGGACACATTGTCATCAAGGTAGGACACAGGACCACTCCTTCCCAAGGAAATATGTAGTAATTAAACCTTTTCTTTGTTACAGGGTACCTCAGAAAGGTTAACAATGCATTTGGTGGAAGAGCATTCAGTAGTAGATCCAACATTCATAGAAGACTTTCTGTTGACCTATAGGACTTTTCTTTCTAGCCCAATGGAAGTGGGCAAAAAGTTATTGGAGTGGTTTAATGACCCGAGCCTCAGGGATAAGGTTGGAAATATATTCTATTTTGTCTCTTAAATAGGAAACTTATTGAAAATAATTGACTTTTCAGGTTACACGGGTAGTATTATTGTGGGTAAATAATCACTTCAATGACTTTGAAGGAGATCCTGCAATGACTCGATTTTTAGAAGAATTTGAAAACAATCTGGAAAGAGAGGTAATATTTGTGGTTTTTTTTAAGATCAGCTTGAGTTGACACTACTGTTTCTGAACTCTTAAAGAAAATGGGTGGACACCTAAGGCTGTTGAATATCGCGTGTGCTGCTAAAGCAAAAAGAAGATTGATGACGTTAACAAAACCATCCCGAGAAGCTCCTTTGCCTTTTATCTTACTTGGAGGCTCTGAGAAGGGATTTGGAATCTTTGTTGACAGTGTAGATTCAGGTAGCAAAGCAACTGAAGCAGGCTTGAAACGGGGGGATCAGGTATGCCATTTCTAAACTCATTTAAGGGTGAAAATTTTGATACATTTTATAATTTCATTTTTAGATATTAGAAGTAAATGGCCAAAACTTTGAAAACATTCAGCTGTCAAAAGCTATGGAAATTCTTAGAAATAACACACATTTATCTATCACTGTGAAAACCAATTTATTTGGTAAGTATTTTGCATACTTTTCATTTTTCTCCTTACGTGGTGTTTCTGTTTTCATTTATTTTAGTATTTAAAGAACTTCTAACAAGATTGTCAGAAGAGAAAAGAAATGGTGCCCCCCACCTTCCTAAAATTGGTGACATTAAAAAGGCCAGTCGCTACTCCATTCCAGATCTTGCTGTAGATGTAGAACAGGTGATAGGACTTGAAAAAGTGAACAAAAAAAGTAAAGCCAACACTGTGGGAGGAAGGAACAAGCTGAAAAAGATACTCGACAAGACTCGGATCAGTATCTTGCCACAGAAACCATACAAGTAAGCATCTGCATATGTCTTCTGTGCATTATTTGATAATTTTCTAATTTTCCTCTTTGTTCAGTGATATTGGGATTGGTCAGTCTCAAGATGACAGCATAGTAGGATTAAGGCAGACAAAGCACATCCCAACTGCATTGCCTGTCAGTGGAACCTTATCATCCAGTAATCCTGATTTATTGCAGTCACATCATCGCATTTTAGACTTCAGTGCTACTCCTGGTGAGTATCACCAACACTTCTTTTGTTTTCTTCTACTTATGTGTGTGATTTTTCTTTCCCCCAGACTTGCCAGATCAAGTGCTAAGGGTTTTTAAGGCTGATCAGCAAAGCCGCTACATCATGATCAGTAAGGACACTACAGCAAAGGAAGTGGTCATTCAGGCTATCAGGGAGTTTGCTGTTACTGCCACCCCGGATCAATATTCACTATGTGAGGTCTCTGTCACACCTGAGGGAGTAATCAAACAAAGAAGACTTCCAGATCAGCTTTCCAAACTTGCAGACAGAATACAACTGAGTGGAAGGTATATATTATCTACCTTACTGGATTTCTTTGCTTTGACTCTGATATGTTTCTGTTTTTCATAGGTATTATCTGAAAAACAACATGGAAACAGAAACTCTTTGTTCAGATGAAGATGCTCAGGAGTTGTTGAGAGAGAGTCAAATTTCCCTCCTTCAGCTCAGCACTGTGGAAGTTGCAACACAGCTCTCTATGCGAAATTTTGAACTCTTTCGCAACATTGAACCTACTGAATATATAGATGATTTATTTAAACTCAGATCAAAAACCAGCTGTGCCAACCTGAAGAGATTTGAAGAAGTCATTAACCAGGAAACATTTTGGGTAGCATCTGAAATTCTCAGAGAAACAAACCAGCTGAAGAGGATGAAGATCATTAAGCATTTCATCAAGATAGCACTGCACTGTAGGGAATGCAAGAATTTTAACTCAATGTTTGCAATCATCAGGTAAGAGAGCACATTTTTTCTTAAGATTCAGTTTGTTATACCATGTTTCTTTTTCTCCTCTCAGTGGCCTAAACCTGGCACCAGTGGCAAGACTGCGAACGACCTGGGAGAAACTTCCCAATAAATACGAAAAACTATTTCAAGATCTCCAAGACCTGTTTGATCCTTCCAGAAACATGGCAAAATATCGTAATGTTCTCAATAGTCAAAATCTACAACCTCCCATAATCCCTCTATTCCCAGTTATCAAAAAGGATCTCACCTTCCTTCACGAAGGTAAACATAAGGCAGAGGGTTTCCATCTTTGCGTGATTTCCTTTTCCTCCTCTGTCAATTTCAGGAAATGACTCAAAAGTAGACGGGCTGGTCAATTTTGAGAAGCTAAGGATGATTGCAAAAGAAATTCGTCACGTTGGCCGAATGGCTTCAGTGAACATGGACCCTGCCCTCATGTTCAGGACTCGGTGAGTATGTCATCTTCAGTGGCACGTGTGAGCATGCTTCAATCTCCATGGCTCTCACTTACAGGAAGAAGAAATGGCGGAGTTTGGGGTAAGTGGTGGAGACCTTGCATACCCACACACGTGAGCTGCATATGTACCTTTTCATCTTCCAGGTCTCTCAGCCAGGGTAGTACAAATGCAACAGTGCTAGATGTTGCTCAGACAGGTGGTCATAAAAAGCGGGTACGTCGTAGTTCCTTTCTCAATGCCAAAAAGCTTTATGAAGATGCCCAAATGGCTCGAAAAGTGAAGCAGTACCTTTCCAATTTGGAGCTAGAAATGGACGAGGAGAGTCTTCAGACATTATCTCTGCAGTGTGAGCCAGCAACCAACACATGTGAGTTTTTCCTTAAAGTGGCTGCAGACTTTTTGTTCTATTTTCAAACCCAAACAATTATCAGTGCCTAAGAATCCTGGTGACAAAAAGCCTGTCAAATCCGAGACCTCTCCAGTAGCTCCAAGGGCAGGGTCACAACAGAAAGCTCAGTCCCTGCCACAGCCCCAGCAGCAGCCACCACCAGCACATAAAATCAACCAGGGACTACAGGTTCCCGCCGTGTCCCTTTATCCTTCACGGAAGAAAGTGCCCGTAAAGGATCTCCCACCTTTTGGTAAGTGATTACATTCATTTCTTTTTTTGGTGACATATTTAAGGTTTTTTTTTTTCCATTATAGGCATAAACTCTCCACAAGCTTTAAAAAAAATTCTTTCTTTGTCTGAAGAAGGAAGTTTGGAACGTCACAAGAAACAGGCTGAAGATACAATATCAAATGCATCTTCGCAGCTTTCTTCTCCTCCTACTTCTCCACAGAGTTCTCCAAGGAAAGGTAGAATTAAATTACTTTTTGTTTTCTTGTATGCATCTCAATTCTTTTCTCATCCTGTTGTTAGGTGGCAGTGGCAATCAGCTGAGATCTTTTGGCTCCGGGCAGTTGGACTTAACCAGTTCCTCCTCTTCTCTTGGAAGTGAGAACAGTAACAAGAATAACAATGCACCAGTCTAATTAATACGGTTGTATTTCTCATGCAGGCTATACTTTGGCTCCCAGTGGTACTGTGGATAATTTTTCAGATTCTGGTCACAGTGAAATTTCTTCACGATCCAGTATTGTTAGCAATTCGTCTTTTGACTCAGTGCCAGTCTCACTGCACGATGAGAGGCGCCAGAGGCATTCTGTCAGCATCGTGGAAACAAACCTAGGGATGGGCAGGATGGAGAGGCGGACCATGATTGAACCTGATCAGTATAGCTTGGGGTAGGTGGCTCTTTTTAATATTCTTCTGAATTTTTTTTCTTTTCCATTTCTTTTAACCACTTAGGTCCTATGCACCAATGTCCGAGGGCCGAGGCTTATATGCTACAGCTACAGTAATTTCTTCTCCAAGCACAGAGGAACTTTCCCAGGATCAGGGGGATCGCGCGTCACTTGATGCTGCTGACAGTGGCCGTGGGAGCTGGACGTCATGCTCAAGTGGCTCCCATGATAATATACAGACGATCCAGCACCAGAGAAGCTGGGAGACTCTTCCATTCGGGCATACTCACTTTGATTATTCAGGGGATCCTGCAGGTTTATGGGCATCAAGCAGCCATATGGACCAAATTATGTTTTCTGATCATAGCACAAAGTATAACAGGCAAAATCAAAGTAGAGAGAGCCTTGAACAAGCCCAGTCCCGAGCAAGCTGGGCGTCTTCCACAGGTTACTGGGGAGAAGACTCAGAAGGTGACACAGGCACAATAAAGCGGAGGGGTGGAAAGGATGTTTCCATTGAAGCCGAAAGCAGTAGCCTAACGTCTGTGACTACGGAAGAAACCAAGCCTGTCCCCATGCCTGCCCACATAGCTGTGGCATCAAGTACTACAAAGGGGCTCATTGGTAAGTTTTAAAATTGGGGGACTTTGTCATGTTTTTTAATGCTGGTGCATTGTTTCTACTCTAGCACGAAAGGAGGGCAGGTATCGAGAGCCCCCGCCCACCCCTCCCGGCTACATTGGAATTCCCATTACTGACTTTCCAGAAGGGCACTCCCATCCAGCCAGGAAACCGCCGGACTACAACGTGGCCCTTCAGAGATCGCGGATGGTCGCACGATCCTCCGACACAGCTGGGCCTTCATCCGTACAGCAGCCACATGGGCATCCCACCAGCAGCAGGCCTGTGAACAAACCTCAGTGGCATAAACCGAACGAGTCTGACCCGCGCCTCGCCCCCTATCAGTCCCAAGGGTTTTCCACCGAGGAGGATGGTATATGCACATAAATATTCCTAAAACCTCCATGATTTCTTTTTCTTCCCTGCTGTATTTGCAGAAGATGAACAAGTTTCTGCTGTTTGAGGCACAGACTTTTCTGGAAGCAGAGCGAGCCACCTGAAAGGAGAGCACAAGAAGACGTCCTGAGCATTGGAGCCTTGGAACTCACATTCTGAGGACGGTGGACCAGTTTGCCTCCTTCCCTGCCTTAAAAGCAGCATGGGGCTTCTTCTCCCCTTCTTCCTTTCCCCTTTGCATGTGAAATACTGTGAAGAAATTGCCCTGGCACTTTTCAGACTTTGTTGCTTGAAATGCACAGTGCAGCAATCTTCGAGCTCCCACTGTTGCTGCCTGCCACATCACACAGTATCATTCCAAATTCCAAGATCATCACAACAAGATGATTCACTCTGGCTGCACTTCTCAATGCCTGGAAGGATTTTTTTTAATCTTCCTTTTAGATTTCAATCCAGTCCTAGCACTTGATCTCATTGGGATAATGAGAAAAGCTAGCCATTGAACTACTTGGGGCCTTTAACCCACCAAGGAAGACAAAGAAAAACAATGAAATCCTTTGAGTACAGTGCTTGTCCACTTGTTTACAATGTCCTCCTTTTAAAAAAAAAAAATGAGTTTAAAGATTTTGTTCAGAGAGTAAATATATATCCATTTAATGATTACAGTATTATTTTAAACCTTAAGTAGGGTTGCCAGCCTGGTTTCTGAAAAACCAAATATGCCGGACAGGGTGTGGCCACACCAAGAAGACGGGAAGACCTGGCTTGTGACCCTGGCTTCCCATGTCCTTCTGGTCTCACCCGCGAAGTGCCCTATCCTGGAAGTATGAAATGTTAGCCAATTAATACCAAGACACCTCATCTGCTCCTTCCCCAGTGGATGGGGTTCTTCTGTAAAACTGTTTGCACATGGCCAGGGGAGGGAACTAGGACCCTTGTGTCCTGTCTGAGCCTTATGGAGGCAGGACGGTGTCATTGGCGGATGTGTCCTGCTCCATTGAGATGGATGGCAAACCCCATTTTTAAGTTATATTTCTTTGATTTTTGTTAATTTAGAGGTGTAGGTTTTGTTTTTTGTTTTTTTGTTTTTTTTTAAGAGAAACATTTATAACTGGATAGCATTGCAGTGAAAGCAGCTTGGGATGTTGGAGCTAATGCCAGCTGTTTATACTGCTCTTTCAAGACAGCCTCCCTTTATTGAATTGGCATTAGGGAATAAACAAGCCTTTAAACGTGATAAAAGATCAAAAACCTGGTTAGACATGCCAGCCTTTGCAAGGCAGGTTAGTCACCAAAGACTAACCTCCAAGTGGCTTTATGGACGCTGCATATAGAGAAGGCCTAAGTGTAGCAACCATCTGCTCACAGCTGCTATTAACCCTATAATGACTGAAATGACCCCTCCACTCTATTTTTGTGTTGTTTTGCACAGACTCCGGAAAAGTGAAGGCTGCCAATCTGAGTAGTACTCAAATGTGAGGAACTGCTGGTCTTGGATTTTTTTTCCATTAAATTCAGCTGATCATATTGATCAGTAGATAAACGTAAATAGCTTCAAATTTTAAAAGTGGAATTGCAGTGTTTTTTCACTGTATCAAACAATGTCAGTGCTTTATTTAATAATTCTCTTCTGTATCATGGCATTTGTCTACTTGCTTATTACATTGTCAATTATGCATTTGTAATTTTACATGTAATATGCATTATTTGCCAGTTTTATTATATAGGCTATGGACCTCATGTGCATATAGAAAGACAGAAATCTAGCTCTACCACAAGTTGCACAAATGTTATCTAAGCATTAAGTAATTGTAGAACATAGGACTGCTAATCTCAGTTCGCTCTGTGATGTCAAGTGCAGAATGTACAATTAACTGGTGATTTCCTCATACTTTTGATACTACTTGTACCTGTATGTCTTTTAGAAAGACATTGGTGGAGTCTGTATCCCTTTTGTATTTTTAATACAATAATTGTACATATTGGTTATATTTTTGTTGAAGATGGTAGAAATGTACTATGTTTATGCTTCTACATCCAGTTTGTACAAGCTGGAAAATAAATAAATATAACATAAAGCCTTGCCTATATTCTTAATGAATCATGCATGCTTTTTATTATTAAATTGGAATA